GGAGGCTACACTGCTGCCATTCGCAGACTGAATAACTGAGCTTTTGAGCTCAAAGTGGTCTGGGCTATTTATGGGTAACTTTCAGGGGCTGCAGGGAGGAACAAACCAATAAATAAAACATCCATGCATTCATCCAATAAACTTTTTTTTTTTTGAGATGGGAGTCTCGCTCTGTTGCCCAGGCTGGAGTGCAGTGGCACGATCTCAGCTCACTGCAACCTCCGCCTCCCAGGTTCAAGCTATTCTCCTGCCTCAGCCTCCGGAGTAGCTGGCATTACAGGCGCACACCAACACGCCCAGCTAATTTTTGTATTTTTAGTAGAGATGGGATTTCACCATGTCGGTCAGGCTGGTCTCGAAATCCTGACCTCGTGATGTGCCTGCCTCGGCCTCCCAAAGTGCTGAGATTACAGGCATGAACCACCGCGCCCGGCCTCCAATAAACATTTATTGGGCACCTACGGTGTTCCAGGCGCTGGTCTAGGCGTTGGGGTTACAACAACGCACAAAACATAAATTCTGAAGCTGACACGCTAGCTTTAAACGTTCCTTAAATATCTTCATCCTCAATTTACGGTTGAGGAAACTGAGGTGTAGCGAGACCTTGGAGGTTTCCGAAATATTATTATGGATGGCAGGTGTAGAGCCCTGCCAACCTCTCGATCCTGAAGCTCCCCTTCCAGCCTGAGAAACGGCAGGTTCAAGTCCCACTGGGAGACCAAAGCGGGGAGCGGCTCAGTTTGCCGGCTTGCTCAATGGGTAAGGCGTGATGGCTCTAAGCAGGCCTCAGTTGTCTCGTCCAGAGCAATGGGCAGCGACGCCTGCCCAACCCCTCCTGAGCGCCCAGCCTCCCTTTCCCGGCCGGCCCCGCCCCCGCGATCACGTGACGCGTGGGGGTTTTCCCGTTCCCCAGGCGTGACGTCACGGCGGGGTGCAGACCAATGGGCGCGCAGGCCGGCGGCGCCGGGGAATTCCGCCGCCCCGCCCCCGCCCGCCGCCCGCCCGGCCCGGCCCCGCGCCCCGCGCAGCCCCGGGCGCCGCGCGTCCTGCCCGGCCTGCGGCCCCAGCCCTTGCGCCGCTCGTCCGACCCGCGATCGTCCACCAGACCGTGCCTCCCGGCCGCCCGGCCGGCCCGCGTGCATGCTTCGGTCTGGGCCAGCCTCTGGGCCGTCCGTCCCCACTGGCCGGGCCATGCCGAGTCGCCGCGTCGCCAGACCGCCGGCTGCGCCGGAGCTGGGGGCCTTAGGTAAGCGGGGCTGGGGTTCAGGAGAGGGGTCTTCACCTCCTGAGACGTTTCTCCTTCTCTGCAGGGTCCCCCGACCTCTCCTCACTCTCGCTCGCCGTTTCCAGGAGCACAGGTGAGCAGCCCTCCACAGTTCCTGCCCACTCGTCCAAAGTCTAACTCTGTCTTTGGGTCCCCAGGTTCATCCAGCACAGATGCCTAAGAAGGATTTTCCCAGTTCAAGTGACTTGAGGTTGGCCCTGCCACTGACCTAGAGCGTGTCCCCCTTTCTCTTTCTCTTTCTCTTCCTTCCACAGATGAATTGGGTGAGTATCACAGGGCAGGTTTGCGGGGAGGCGGCGTCACCACCCGTTTTTTCTTCTCCCGCAGAGATCATCGACGAGTACATCAAGGAGAACGGCTTCGGCCTGGACGGGGGACAGCCGGGCCCGGGCGAGGGGCTGCCACGCCTGGTGTCTCGCGGGGCTGCGTCCCTGAGCACGGTCACCCTGGGCCCTGTGGCGCCCCCAGCCACGCCGCCGCCTTGGGGCTGCCCCCTGGGCCGACTAGTGTCCCCAGCGCCGGGCCCGGGCCCGCAGCCGCACCTGGTCATCACGGAGCAGCCCAAGCAGCGCGGCATGCGCTTCCGCTACGAGTGCGAGGGCCGCTCGGCCGGCAGCATCCTTGGGGAGAGCAGCACCGAGGCCAGCAAGACGCTGCCCGCCATCGAGGTGGGCCCGGCGAGCGGCCCCGGGCGGGTGGGGGGACCCCCAAAGAGGACTTCTCTTCCTGCAGCTCCGGGATTGTGGAGGGCTGCGGGAGGTGGAGGTGACTGCCTGCCTGGTGTGGAAGGACTGGCCTCACCGAGTCCACCCCCACAGCCTCGTGGGGAAAGACTGCACCGACGGCATCTGCAGGGTGCGGCTCCGGCCTCACGTCAGCCCCCGGCACAGGTACCCACCCCCTGACCTCCGACCTCTCATCCGCACTCCTCTCCCTCCCCCGTCACCCCCTCAGTTTTAACAACCTGGGCATCCAGTGTGTGAGGAAGAAGGAGATTGAGGCTGCCATTGAGCGGAAGATTCAACTGGGCATTGACCCCTACAACGGTGAGCACCCCCTGCCTGACCTGACCATCCCGCACCCTCAGCCTCCCCATATCTCCCCCGACAGCTGGGTCCCTGAAGAACCATCAGGAAGTAGACATGAATGTGGTGAGGATCTGCTTCCAGGCCTCATATCGGGACCAGCAGGGACAGATGCGCCGGATGGATCCTGTGCTTTCCGAGCCCGTCTATGACAAGAGTGAGTTGAGAGTGCTGTGGCCGTTAGGATTGTTAATACACTTCTTCCTCTTGCTCCTTCCCAGAATCCACAAACACATCAGAGCTGCGGATTTGCCGAATTAACAAGGAAAGCGGGCCGTGCACCGGTGGCGAGGAGCTCTACTTGCTCTGCGACAAGGTGCAGAAAGGTGAGGGGCCTGGGGCAGCAAGCTTGGGCAGATGGCTTAGCTGATGTCCCCCGTTTCCTGCCAGAGGACATATCAGTGGTGTTCAGCAGGGCCTCCTGGGAAGGTCGGGCTGACTTCTCCCAGGCCGACGTGCACCGCCAGATTGCCATTGTGTTCAAGACGCCGCCCTACGAGGACCTGGAGATTGTCGAGCCCGTGACAGTCAACGTCTTCCTGCAGCGGCTCACCGATGGGGTCTGCAGCGAGCCATTGCCTTTCACGTACCTGCCTCGCGACCATGGTAACTACAGCAACCCAGGGTGACCCACCACCCTTCTTGTGTGTCCCTGGTATCTCCTTAACAGACAGCTACGGCGTGGACAAGAAGCGGAAACGGGGGATGCCCGACGTCCTTGGGGAGCTGAACAGCTCTGGTGTGTGCCCTCTGCCCCTTTCCACCCCCATCGAACAGGGGTCCTCATCTCTGCCTTCCCTCAGACCCCCATGGCATCGAGAGCAAACGGCGGAAGAAAAAGCCGGCCATCCTGGACCACTTCCTGCCCAACCACGGCTCAGGTGGGTCCCAGCTACACATAAGCCCCTGTCCCACACTACACTTCTCTTGTCTTCATCCCCGTAGGCCCGTTCCTCCCGCCGTCAGCCCTGCTGCCAGACCCTGACTTCTTCTCTGGCACCGTGTCCCTGCCCGGCCTGGAGCCCCCTGGCGGGCCTGACCTCCTGGACGATGGCTTTGCCTACGACCCTACGGCCCCCACACTCTTCACCATGCTGGACCTGCTGCCCCCGGCACCGCCACACGCTAGCGCTGTTGTGTGCAGCGGAGGTGCCGGGGCCGTGGTTGGGGAGACCCCCGGCCCTGAACCACTGACACTGGACTCGTACCAGGCCCCGGGCCCCGGGGATGGAGGCACCGCCAGCCTTGTGGGCAGCAACATGTTCCCCAATCATTACCGCGAGGCGGCCTTTGGGGGCGGCCTCCTATCCCCGGGGCCTGAAGCCACGTAGCCCCGCGATGCCAGAGGAGGGGCACTGGGTGGGGAGGGAGGTGGAGGAGCCGTGCAATCCCAACCAGGATGTCTAGCACCCCCATCCCCTTGGCCCTTCCTCATGCTTCTGAAGTGGACATATTCAGCCTTGGCGAGAAGCTCCGTTGCACGGGTTTCCCCTTGAGCCCATTTTACAGATGAGGAAACTGAGTCCGGAGAGGAAAAGGGACATGGCTCCCGTGCACTAGCTTGTTACAGCTGCCTCTGTCCCCACATGTGGGGGCACCTTCTCCAGTAGGATTCGGAAAAGATTGTACATATGGGAGGAGGGGGCAGATTCCTGGCCCTCCCTCCCCAGACTTGAAGGTGGGGGGTAGGTTGGTTGTTCAGAGTCTTCCCAATAAAGATGAGTTTTTGAGCCTCCGGGGTTTCGTCTGTTCTGGGCTTGGGAAA